CCACGCCAGAGCGAGAAAATAGCTCTCATCACCAGAGATTTGGAACTGGAGGTGGCATTTGGACTGGAGTAAACATTCTTGCAAAGTAACCATTATCTTCCACCTGTTTTACACCCCACCCCCCATATATCTCCTAGGGGCTCCCCTAGAAATTTTTTACCACCCTAGCCGGATTTTCTTTGTCCTGTCACTTCTTCTTAAATTTATCACTCTTTTTCTAAAAAGTATAAAAGCATCTTGCTTTGGACACTTTCTTCAGGATTCAGTCTCTTAACATCCCCATGTACATGTAAAATTAATAAAATTTGTATACTTTTCTCTTGTTAATCTGCCTAGTGTCAATTTGGCTTCTAGATGCAGCTGATTAGCTCACTAAGAGCTAGAGGGTGTAGGGGGTTGGAGGTGATCTCTGCCTCCCTTATTGGTGAACTTGATTTTTGTAAACACTCAAAAGTCACTTAGGCTAGAGTTGGAGATGGAGATGGTTATTCACTGGGAAGGCCACAAGAGAATGTTTTAAAGTGATGGAAATATTTCATATCTCGATTATGGTGTAAGGACATTTCATTATATATAAATTATATATCAATTTTTTAAAAAGCTCTCAGACCAAGGCTAGTCATTACAGCAAGAAAATAGGCATAGCAAATTTAAAACTTTGGAGAAATATATAGAATATTTGCATATGGTGATTCTGATTTGCTTTAAAAGTGACATGATTAATGTATTTAGACAAAAATACTCTTCGTTTTTCTTTGCTTTTATTTACGATCAGGATACAAGAATTCTACGCTGCTGCCAAATAAATGACTAGTTAAAATTAACTAACTGAATCCTTAACAACCATTCTAAGAGGCAGATATTATTATCCCACTTTATGCGTGAGGGCCCAGAACCCTGGCAAGGGCGGCACACTCAGTACGCTCTTCAAGCATCTGGGCACACCCGGTCCACTACAGTCCTACAAAGTCGGACGTGAGCACGGGCGAAGGCGTCAGCCGGGGCCACACGGGAGTCACTGACCACAGCCAGGCGAGAGCCGGCTTTCCGGTGCCGCCACATTCCGGGCACCAGGCTCCGGGCTCTTCAGAGCATTTGGGGCGGGCGACGGAGGTCCCGTCCACTCTCGCTTGGGTGCAGAAGGGCGCGGCGGTGCCAGGAAGCCGCCTTGGAGGCTCCAAGATTAGCTCACTCAGCGCGGCCAAGCGCAGGTGCGGGGGCCCTCGCCGCCACCCTGCTTATCTGGGGACAGTCCCGGAACCCGGTGACCCGGCTCCGCCCCAACCCGCGCCCTCGTCCACCCGCAGCAGCCAAGGCCTCTTCCCCGGCCCCGGGAGCCCGCGCCACGCCCGTCGCTCGCGCGTTCCAGTCCAGGCTACAGCAGGTATCGCGATCCCGGCCCTCGGCCCCGCGCTCCCCTCCCCCGCCCCTGGCGCTCTCCGAGTGTGGCCGACCATGAGGATTCCCAGTCTTGCAAATCGTGGGAGCGTGTCAACCGCCCCGTTTCTTTCCAAAGCCGGGCATGGCCCGGAAGCAGCTGATCAGATCTTAGTTCTGAATGTATAGTTCGGGTACGAGAATGTGACCCGTGAAAGTTCAGAGGAGTTAAGTAATTACAGCGTTCTGAAAGCGAACGTTAAAGGGAATTTACAACCGAAAAAAGATGCCGGTCTTCTTCCCCCATCCCAGCTTGCAATTCACAGAAGCACACATTAGGGTGGAGCCAGAAGGAATTACGGAAAGGACAATGAGGACATTGAGAGGGAGGGTATGGGGGGTTAAAGTTAGTCCTCCGAGGCCAAGAAGCAGAGTGTCTTGGCCTAGTGTCTGAAAATCGCAGCGCAGGACGGAACTTCCGAGAGCCTATACCTCCCCACTTCCCCCTCCAGTTTACAGATGGGCAAACCGCTGTCCCGGGTGTCTGTCAGGTCTAGTAGCCCAGAATCTCAGTGCCTAGGCTTCACTGTAAATAATAAACTATGTAAATAACATTTACAAATATCCTTTGTGAGCTCAGAAACTCAGCATTACCAGTAACTGGGTAGTGGAACGCATCCATCTTCGTCGTTTACTCCTTCTCCAGGGGCTCTCCAGCCTGCATTCCATGGCCAACAGCAGTGCAGCTGCAGAAGCACTTCTGGAAGCCTCCTGACTTGAACTAGACCTTGGGTAAATAGGGTTTAGATAAGTGGAGGGGAGGGCCTATTTCCTTTGTCTTAATTTCCCCACAAAGACACCCTCTCCAGAGCCCAGCAATTGTGAGGGACTGATGGAGAAGTATGTGGCTGCTATGGTGCTGAGTGCAGCTGGAGATGCCCTGGGGTACTACAATGGGAAGTGGGAGTTCCTCCAGGATGGGGAGAAGATACACCGGCAGTTGGCCCAGCTGGGCGGCTTGGATGCCCTAGACGTGGGAAGGTGGAGAGTTAGTGACGACACAGTGATGCACTTGGCCACAGCAGAAGCTCTTGTGGAAGCTGGGAAAGCCCCTAAGTTGACTCAACTGTATTACCTCCTTGCTAAGCATTACCAAGACTGCATGGAAGACATGGATGGGCGGGCACCAGGTGAGCACAGCCGGTGGGAGGTGCAAGGAGGGTAACCCCCATCCCTTATCCGACTCTTCCCCAGGTGGTGCCTCGGTGCACAACGCCATGCAGCTGAAGCCGGGCAAGCCCAATGGCTGGAGGATTCCCTTCAACAGCCATGAGGGCGGCTGTGGGGCTGCCATGCGGGCCATGTGCATCGGTCTCAGGTTCCCACACCATAGCCAACTGGACACACTGATCCAAGTGAGCATCGAGAGTGGTCGGATGACCCACCACCACCCAACAGGCTACCTGGGGGCCCTTGCGTCTGCTCTTTTTACAGCCTATGCTGTGAATAGCAGACCACCCTTGCAGTGGGGAAAAGGACTGATGGAGCTGCTACCAGAAGCTAAAAAGTACATTGTCCAATCAGGCTACTTTGTAGAGGAAAATCTTCAACACTGGTGAGTCTGTAAGCGCACGCCCTGCTCAAACATCAATTGACTCTAGATTTTTTCCTTTCTACAGGTCCTACTTCCAAACCAAATGGGAAAATTACCTAAAACTTAGAGGGATTTTGGATGGAGAATCAGCCCCTACCTTCCCTGAGTCTTTCGGTGTGAAGGAGAGGGATCAGTTCTACACCTCCCTGAGCTACTCTGGCTGGGGTGGCAGCAGTGGGCACGATGCCCCCATGATTGCCTACGATGCTGTTCTTGCTGCAGGAGACTCCTGGAAGGAGCTTGCCCACCGAGCCTTTTTCCATGGTGGAGACAGTGATTCTACAGCTGCCATTGCTGGCTGCTGGTGGGGAGTTATGTATGGTTTTAAAGGAGTGAGTCCCTCCAACTATGAGAAACTAGAATACAGAAACCGGCTGGAAGAGACAGCTAGGGCTTTATATTCTCTCGGGTCAAAAGAAGACACTGTAATTTCCCTTTAGGGAGACGTGATGTTCACTTCTGATGGATTCTTCTTTTGTGTATTTCCTTTTCTGCTATTTCTTTTCAGTTTTTCCAAAGTCAAGAGTCTTAACCTTGTACTCAGGGAATTTTGAGATAACAAGTCCCTTGGGCACCTTAAGCTCAGTTTTTTCAGGCTCATCCTGTTCTTCCAGAATCTATCCCTTTTCTTACACTGAAGAGTCCTTTAGCTCAATTGATAGGGTCAGCGTCTCGCAAGCAAAAAATCTCATGACCTCATATTTGAGTCTTCATTTTCATCATCTACTTGTTCTAAAAGTTTTTTCTGTTTGTCTCAAGTTGGGTTCCCACAAAGTGGACTTTGAGACAAAGATCTGAATGCAAGCAGTTTATATGGGAGATGATTCCAGGAAATACCGATATGAGAATGGGGAAATGAAACCAGGAAGGGAAGAGAGCTAGTATGGGGTATGTTAATGAGCAGGTTTCCACTGTGGGCGGTTGGCACTCTGCCATCTGAGTCCTCTGCCTAAAGCATTCCTCAGAACTGTCCCATTTGAAGGGCAAGCAAACCTGGGGTATTTATCCACTGACTTCCATCTGACACTGGTTGAGGACCACTGCCAGGGATGCTAACTCCCTGGTAATTCTTGGCTTACCCTTTGTACAAACCAAACCTTAGTGTCTTCAGGTAAAGACTCAGAGATACTTGCAGGGGCAAGCTGTAAAGGGCATGGGAACAGTGAGGGACATATGTGGGGTCCTAACAATATCTGCTAGGCTGGTCTACCTCCTAAATATACTCTGAATCTATCACCTCTATTGCCTTCTTGCACTGAGGATTTTTCAGCTGGATTTCTGCAATCCAAGCTACTCAAGTCTGGGAGATGCTGCTCTGAGCTGCTCTCAGTACTCTCCTCATCATGGCAGTTAACACATTACCAATTTTGTTATTGTCTGTTTGCTTGTTTGCATTATTTCTAAACAGAACCTAGCACAGTGCTTGGGCAGCCAATAGGCATTAATCAGTATCTATTGAGTGTTATGAACTAGCCTCCTAGCTCGTGCTTCCCTCATTACCCTCCAGAGTTATGTTTACGAATAACAAATTGACCATGCTAAACTAATCATGTTCCAATGAATACATCACCTTTCTTCATTTCTTGATGCTCTTCCCAATCCTTGTCTACCTGATAATAAATTCTTACTTGTCCTTCAAGACCCAACTCAGATAGATAGAGCTTCCTGAGTGAAACCTGCTTTGATTGTTCAGGCACTTGGCCACCTTCTCCTCACTCCTCCCACAGCCTTCTGTCTTGGCCTTGTCATCACATCAATCCTGTTGTGTGGTGCTGTGTGTCTTCTGGGTCAGTCCTAGGCACATGCTGCCCAGCACATGTCCACCTGGGAAATGAGATGCCATCGTCACATTCATTTGGTCACCCTCAGTCCAGCCAGTGGGCTTGCTCTCATTTGGCCTGTTCTCAGGGGTGGGAAGGAAGAGCGTCCCTTCCTTCTCCTTTTGAGAAAACCACAGAACTATGACTCTCATGATTTTTCCTTTGTGAAATCCCTGGTTTTCAGCTGGAAGCGGTGGGTAAATGAGGTCTGATGATAGCAGTCCTGCCACCTTCTAGTTCATCCCATAGGAATGTTTTTCCAAGTCCTTCCAGTCTTTTTAGAACGTGGTGGAGGAGGGTTGTGTGTGCCCCAGGGGGTCGGGGGTAGGGGATGCAGGGAGGATCTTAGCATTTGTTGTTTTCTAGTGCAGGGCTTTAGCCACAATTGTAAACAACAGGAAAAGGCTCTTTAGAGATCCTATTAGATTTGCTTTGCCGATTGTCACTCTTCATCACAGGCACATTTCAAAAAGAGGTTAGACTTTCAGACTTCTTTTTTCTCAAACCTCAAAACTTCCACCCCAAACTTCGCTCTCAGCTGGTGACTTTGCTTCTTTATGTGTGTGTATGTGTGTCAGAGAAAGAGAGAGAGAGAGAGAGAAGGGAGGATGAGAACGAATGGGGGGAAGAGATAAACTTTATGCATAACATTAGGGTAAATCAATAAAGATGGTCTGACACATCGTATGAATTTGCCATTCTTATCAAGTTAATCTATG